GGGAAAGGAAACTTTTTCTTTGTCACCATTCTGCCATCTACTTACATTAGATGAATCCTTCTATTATGTTTCTGAACCCAGACCCAGCCAGGACTTGTCTCTATTCATTTTCTGGGCTGTGTCTAACAGGAGATAATAGGCTAGAGAGAGATGCTGTATGAACAAATAGAGAAACACATTTGTTTTAAACATTCTCTGTTGCTGATGTTGGAAAAAAATGTGAAACAATTATTGCACATTTCATTTCACTAAGTTTTACCTTTTTTCCCCTTTCCCCTAATTTTCTCTTTCTTGAATTTTGAACAAAATACACAGAAGGAAAACACAAAACACAGAAATGGAAAGTAAAATGGAAGAAAATATCAAGAAAACTTTATTCTTGCTTATATTTTAAAAGGCACATTTTAAAGTGTTATCTTAAAAATCCAGAGCATTTTAGAAGATGAAATGCCAAAAGGTCTCCATTATGTCTATATGTCTATGTCTTTGAGTGACAATCACAGTGCTGATGTAGAGGGAAAGGGGGAACTAGTTAGACACTGTCACTCACCTGGGAAGGCTTTATTCACCTGTTCCACAGGGCAGTGAGGCACCTTCAGCTCTGAATCACCGAAAGAGAATCTGGTGGGGCAAGTTCCAGCTGCATGAGGATTTGCTTGCATAAATATTTTTTACTTATTGCTAACACTGAGGGTGCCTTCTTACTCCCTGGCAAACATTAAACCACTTTTATTTCCTTTCATGGAAATAAGATTATATTTACAGATGGTTCTTAGATATACTCACCTGATTTTTTTTTAATTGCTTTTCCACCTGCTTCCCCTTTCTTCTTAGGGTGAAACTCTAGCCATACGCCCTCTTCTGGTTTCGGGTGAGGAGCCTGAATTGTGGGTATCGTAGTTCTCTTGCCTTTTGGGGTTTCTAGTTGGGCAGCTTTGGAGCCACAGTGGTAGAACTTCAAGTCCCAGGTGGCTCAGGAAGCAGGGGTGCAGTTGCCTGCCTGCATACGGAGCAAGGCATGTTTGAAGAGTACCCGGGTTTGGTAGAGTGACTTCTATTCACTAAAACCATGTGTCTGAACTGAAGAAGCTTGGGCTCACTTCCACAAATGTAAGTGCTGATTTTTTAAAAATAATATTCCTCCAAAGATTCATGTTTATTCTCTTTCAAGTAGGTAGCCTTGTCAGATGATATGCAAATGATTCACATCAGTGTTTGAAGTTCAAACCAAGGAAAACTGTGAGTATACACAAAATGTCAGAGTGTTTTTCTCTTGTTTTAATTTTTTCTTTCATTTTTATAGATCAGAAAAGGCTTCTGCTTTCTTTAAAAAATAAAACTACTTGAAAAGAAAAAAATCAAGAATTAGAAAGAAGAGTATAACAATAAAGAAGGAGGGGTCACAGGTGAACGAGATGTGGTCAACACACACAAAGGAGAACAAAAAGTAAGGTTTAAAGTAACTGGGCCGGGCGTGGTTTACAAAAAATACTTATCTATTTACTTTGTAGGTGGAAAAATGCTAATCACTGAAAGAAAACATTTTCGGTCAGGAAGAATTGCACAAAGTATGTCTGAAGCAAATTTGATTGACATGGAAGCTGGAAAACTCTCAAAAAGTTGCAATATTACAGGTATGGGAATTTATAACTGTTGTGATTTGTCCTTGTTTTGCTTTGTCTTTCCTTAAATAACAAGAATGCCAGGACCCAGACTTGCTTCACAATTGGCCGGATGCTTTCACCCTTCGTGGTAATAATGCTTCCAAAGTTGCAAATCCATTCTGGAATCAACTGTCTGCTTCTAACCCATTTTTGGATGACATAACTCAACTAAGAAATAACAGGAAGAGAAATAATATTTCCATCTTAAAGGAAGATCCTTTTCTTTTCTGTAGAGAAATAGAAAATGGAAATTCTTTTGATTCCTCCGGTGATGAACTTGATGTGCATCAGTTACTTAGGCAGACTTCCTCAAGAAATTCTGGAAGATCTAAAAGTGTTTCAGAACTTCTGGACATTTTAGACGACACAGCACATGCCCATCAGAGTATACATAACTCTGACCAGATCCTACTACACGACTTAGAGTGGCTTAAAAATGATCGGGAGGCTTATAAAATGGCTTGGTTAAGTCAACGCCAGCTGGCCCGCTCCTGCCTTGATTTGAATACAATTAGTCAGAGCCCTGGATGGGCCCAGACACAACTTGCGGAGGTCACCATAGCTTGCAAAGTAAACCATCAAGGAGGGTCAGTACAATTACCTGAATCAGACATCACTGTTCATGTGCCCCAAGGTCATGTGGCTGTGGGAGAATTCCAAGAGGTGTCTCTAAGGGCTTTCCTTGATCCGCCACACATGCTTAACCATGATCTTTCGTGCACTGTGAGCCCGTTGTTGGAAATCATGTTAGGCAACCTCAATACAATGGAAGCCCTTTTGCTGGAGATGAAAATTGGGGCTGAAGTAAGAAAGGATCCTTTCAGCCAAGTCATGACAGAAATGGTGTGTTTACACAGCTTGGGTAAAGAAGGCCCTTTTAAAGTTTTAAGCAACTGCTACATTTATAAAGACACCATCCAAGTCAAGCTAATCGACTTGAGTCAGGTAATGTATCTAGTGGTTGCTGCACAAGCTAAAGCTCTTCCGTCACCAGCTGCCACCATTTGGGATTATATCCACAAAACCACCTCAATTGGAATTTATGGACCCAAATATATCCATCCCAGTTTTACTGTTGTTTTAACAGTTTGTGGACACAATTATATGCCAGGACAGCTTACAATTTCTGATATTAAGAAGGGTGGAAAAAACATATCTCCAGTTGTGTTTCAGCTCTGGGGGAAGCAGTCATTTTTACTTGACAAGCCACAAGATTTAAGTATTTCTATTTTTTCCTGTGATCCTGATTTTGAAGTAAAGACAGAAGGAGAAAGGAAAGAAATTAAACAAAAGCAGTTGGAAGCAGGTGAAGTAGTTCATCAACAATTTTTATTTTCTTTAGTTGAGCACAGAGAGATGCACTTGTTTGATTTTTGTGTTCAAGTGGAGCCTCCCAATGGTGAACCAGTTGCACAGTTCTCTATCACTACTCCTGATCCAACCCCAAACCTAAAAAGACTCTCGAATCTGCCAGGCTATTTGCAGAAGAAGGAGGAAATCAAGTCTGCTCCTTTATCACCAAAAATTCTTGTTAAATATCCTACATTTCAAGATAAAACATTGAACTTTAGCAACTATGGGGTAACCCTGAAGGCAGTGCTAAGACAAAGCAAGATTGATTACTTCCTTGAATATTTCAAAGGGGACACAATAGCTCTCCTCGGGGAAGGTAAGGTAAAAGCTATTGGTCAGTCCAAAGTGAAAGAATGGTATGTAGGAGTCCTCAGAGGTAAGATTGGACTTGTACACTGCAAAAATGTCAAGGTGATTTCAAAGGAGCAAGTAATGTTTATGTCAGATAGTGTCTTTACAACCAGAAATCTTCTTGAACAGATTGTCCTGCCTTTAAAAAAATTGACTTATATCTACTCAGTTGTATTAACCTTGGTGTCAGAAAAAGTTTATGATTGGAAAGTTTTAGCTGATGTCCTGGGTTACTCACATCTGTCCCTGGAAGATTTTGATCAAATTCAAGCAGACAAAGAATCAGAGAAAGTTTCTTATGTTATAAAGAAGTTAAAGGAAGATTGCCACACAGAGAGAAATACAAGGAAGTTTCTGTATGAACTTATTGTGGTGAGTATTGCTTGATCATGGTAATGAATTGCCTTTTAATTGTGACATGTAATTGTTGCTGCAGGCTCTTCTGAAAATGGATTGCCAAGAGTTAGTCGCACGTCTCATCCAAGAAGCTGCTGTTCTGACTTCAGCTGTCAAGCTTGGAAAAGGCTGGAGGGAACTAGCTGAAAAGTTAGTACGACTCACAAAGCAACAAATGGAGGCATATGAAATTCCTCATCGAGGAAACACTGGAGATGTTGCTGTTGAGGTAAGACTTCTGTTTGTGTAATTCAATAGTGAACACTACTCCAATCTATTTTTTTTCTTTATAGATGATGTGGAAACCTGCCTATGATTTTCTGTATACCTGGAGTGCTCACTATGGAAATAACTACAGAGATGTGTTACAAGACCTTCAGTCAGCTTTGGACAGAATGAAAAACCCTGTGACTAAACACTGGAGAGAATTAACTGGAGTTTTAATACTAGTAAATTCTTTGGAGGTTTTGAGAGTAACTGCATTCTCCACTTCTGAGGAAGTATAGAAACAAAGCGTGTGTTTTTGATGGGAGGGAAAATGAGGTAATGGTGTGTGTGTGTGTGTGTCTGTGTGTGTCTGTGTGTGTCTCTGTGTGTCTGTGTGTGTGTGTCTGTGTGTGTGTGTCTGTGTGTGTGTGTGTGTGTGTGTAGGAAAGAAAGAATCTCAGAAAAGCATTATATTAATTTTCTTCATGCTCAAAACCAGTTTTTTTTTCCTGATGAAAGCACAGCCTAACTGATAACCAAGATGGGTTTTATCCTCAAATATGTATTTTTGTGTATGTTTCAAATACAAGTATTAGGCTGCTTTGTTCTTAGAAAGGAAAGAAAAAAGAAAAGTGCCCTCTCTCTCTTTCAGTGTTATTTTAAATTTACTAAGTCAAAGCTGTTTGAATAATTACATCACACAGATATCTGGGTAAACTAGAGACTATCAACATGATCAAGGCAGTGTTCCCAGGAGGCAGCTAGAAAGAGGGGAAGCAAGCACACACCCTGTGGCCAGTCACGGCTGCCCGCTTTCCACACCTGACCTCTTCAGTTCATCAGTGGGGTTCACCAGCATCACCCCCATTTTTCATGGGGAGAAACTCAGAAGTGGAGAGAACGTCTGAGGCTACATAGCCAGTACAAAGTAGGTTTTCTGCTTGAAAAACCTGTTTCTATTTCTTTTTAAAAAATCATACTGCATAACAGAATAGTAAAAACAAAATGCGTGTTAAGACTTACAGGGAAACAGTTGCCGTTTCATTTTAAGTGAGACTTGCTACTCTTTTTCATCGTCTCTTGAAAGACTGACAGAAGGAAAATATGACTTATCAGAAATCTGTTGTCTGCATGCATGGACCTAGTGTTTTCATCAGCTCCCTTCAGCATCTTGGGACCTCTCTAATCCTGCCTAATTTGGGACTTTTTCTGCAGGATTGTAATGTAAAATAGTTCTTTAGCTCTTGGAGATTTTTAATAATACGAGTTATTAAAAACCACCACCACCAGAAACTTGATTAACTTGATTACCCTGTTGAGTAGAGAGGTCTTAACCACCGAAAACACTGATATCTTTATGTTGGCATGCTCATGCAAACACATGTGTGTGTGTGTGTGTGTGTGTGTGTGTGTGTGTGTACCACAGTGTTTTATAAAGCACAGCCTAATTGATTATATAGGACAAAAATTGTATAGGACCCTGGGTCAGTATAAATGCTAATGGCTGACAAAGTTCACAAAGAGATGTATTTTGCTTACTCCTCTGTTCAATCCTCTGGTTGCCTGCCAGTGTTTATGTGTGTATTTGGACAGACATTCATTTATTGTCATTCAGTCAATAGGTAGAGTATATGTGTCTATTTTTTGGCAGGCATATAGATGCTTGAGGCTAATGGGAAAAAACCAGCATGAACTCTGACTTTAGTAGTGCTAAGTAATAGATAATTTTAAAAAATGACACCGTTAAATAGAAAATGGCATGCATACTAACAGTTGCAATGGAGAGGCTGTGATGCTACGAGATATAAACGTAGAGATGCCATCATGTGAAACTGGAAGTGGGGGTGGGTCAGGGAAATTTGTTCTTGGAAAGAAATAATGAACCTCAAGGAAGAGTAGGCATTGTCCTGGTGTGGTGGGGTGTAAGCGGTGATCCCACAAAGCACTGAAGCTCTTAGATGGGTGGGAGCTGAATAGGTGCAGATAGCAGGGGTGAAGGAGTGAAAGGATAAAAGATTCAAGGTTGAGATGAGGATGGAGCAAGAAGAAGCCACATTAGGGCCATTAAGGCTGCTAGAATTTAGAAAGAAAACACACAGCCTCAAAGAAATGTGGGTAAGCCAAAGAAGGATTTTGTTTTGGGAACCTGAATAAAAGATGTCCATTTGGCTAAAAAGTAAAAGCAGAATCTTTTTAGGGCTTTTAATATACCCACCCTGGGATATTTGGTATGCTGGCAATGGTAATTCAAATTGGCGTTTAAGAATAATCTTGGCCGGGCGCGATGGCTCATGCCTGAAATCCCAGCACTTTGGGAGGCCGAGGCGGGCAGATCACTAGGTCAGGAGATCGAGACCATCCTGGCTAACGCGGTGAAACCCCGTCTCTACTAAAAATACAAAAAATTAGCCGGGCGTGGTGGCAGGCGCCTGTAGTCCCAGCTACTCAGGAGGCTGAGGCAGGAGAATGGCGTGAACCCGGGAGGCGGAGCTTGCAGTGAGCCGAGTTCATGCCACTGCACTCCAGCCTGGGTGACAGGCTGTCTCAAAAAAAAAAAAAGGAATAATCTGTACGGCTTTCAGTATTTATATTTGATTATAAGGGAACACAGCCTGACCAAATAATTATGTATACACATTCAAGGACAGAATTTATTTTAATTAAAAATAAATTATGAGAGAAGGAAAAAAAAGCACAGTTTTTACTTTCAGAACACAGTCCTTTTTTGTGGTGATTTTGCTTTCTTTAGAACATTCTTGGAATCTTATTAACATGTCAGCTAACCAGAGAATTTTGGGAAGGGATAGTGGGGATTAATAACTGGGTTTTTCCAGGCTCCAAGATCTAAGAAGACAGAGATCTTGTTAGCTGATTAGTGTAGTAAGATTAAATAAATAATTTAAGGTTTACATTGCATCATGTATTATGATTGTGATTGAGAATAATAAGAGTTTAAAAAAATGAAAAACAAGATCTCTGTAATTTGAGGATGAAACAATGGTTCTAATATTAATACACACAAATATATTTTATAATCTTGTAACAAATCCTTCCAGGGGAAATTTTTTTTTTTTTTTTTTTTTTTTTTTTTTGAGCCAGAGTCTGGCTCTGTTGCCCAGACTGGAGTGCGGTGTTTCAATCTTGACTCACTGCAACCTCCACCTCCTGGGTTCAAAAGATCCTTCTGCCTCCGCCTCCCAAGTAGCTGGGATTACAGGCATGCACCACCTTGTCCGGGTAATTTTTGTATTTTTAGTGGAGACAAGGTTTTACCATTTTGGCCAGACTGGTCTGGAACTCCTGACCTCAGGTCATCCACCTGCCTCGGCCTCCCAGAGTGCTAGGATTACAGGCATGAGCCACTGCTCCCAGCCTTCCAGAGGAATTTTAAGCCCATGTCCAAACATTCTGTTTGTATAAATATATTCTAATTTTTAAATAAATAGTTTCTACTTTTCTGAACTTTATATTTTTTCTTGCTATAATGGATTTTCATAATCAGAAAAGATTAAATTAGTAATCATGAATTGCCTTCAATATTTGGCAGTAAGTCAATGAAATAATAAGGCACTTATATACCATCTTTGACATCATTAAAAGTATCAAATCCCATTAATCTAAAACTTCTTTAAGCATTTTGAAAGCAGAAAATGTTTACATGGTTCTTTCAGTTCCTCAGGCTTTTTGTCTAATGATGCGTGACTTAGGATAAGATTTGAATTAAGTGCCCAGCTTGAAACATAATAATTTTTCTGTATAAGCCACAGATCCTCTACCTCCTTTGTGTTAAAGCCTTTATATGAAACAATTAAGTAGAAGCATTCAATAGTGTGTCATTAACTGTTCATACTAATAAATGGATACAGCACATTTTCATGGCCTGTAATGTAGAACATACTATATAAAGTTCTCAGTTTGGGGATGACTAGGTTTCTGGAAGGAATAGAATGCTAAATCAATGGATGGCATTGGGCTGAGAAACACTGCTGCTACTAATCAGCCTTGAATGTGTAATGTGAACATGCAAAAGAGAACATGCATACACTCAAATTTGTACAATGCTATAACTGGAAGTTGAAGGACTTGAATTTTTATATTGTGCTATTGTTATGTTTTCTGTAATTGTTTATATCTAAGGAATTTTTGAGGTAATATAAAAGAAAAAGAGAATAATGAACAATGATGTCACTGGAGGGTTTTTACATTAAATTAGATCATTTTTCTTCTTATTCACAATAATAATCTTAATCTTTAAGAATTAATTATAATTTAATATTATAATTCATAATCTTTAAGAATTAATAATTATAATTTAATATTATAATTAATAATCTTTAAGAATTAATAATATAATTTAATATTATAATTAATAATCTTTAAGAATTAATAATTACAATTAATAATTAATAATAATCTTAATCTTTAAGAATTAATAATAATCCTTAATCGCAATAATAATCGCAAGGAGGAGAAGTAAGTCCCTCCTCCTTCTGTATGAACTTTTCTCCCACATGCTGCTGTATGGTTTAGTGAGAGTGAAGTTCTAAAGAACATCAATATGATTGGTGGGATAATCCAAAGACATTTTTTCAGAATCAAATGGCATGTCGAAGGTTTGTTTCTTGCATATGTATTTACTGGTCCACAGCACAAAATAAAGTGACCACATATACATAGGAAAGTTGAATTTGTACACATACAGCATCTGAAATGTATCTGATGTTCAGCATCAAGATTTCACTGAACATTGTAGAAATGTGTATCTTTTGCATGTATATTTTACATTGATTTTCTATTTATGTACATCTAGAAAGTTTTAACCCTAATAAATAGTTTTGTAATTTTGAATAATAGTGTCAGTTTATATGTGAGGGAGTAGAGACAGAGAGGTTAGCACTGGATAATAATTAGTAAGGCCAAAGGAGAAAATTTCATAGAAAATATTGTTGTTGTCATAATGAGTACAGCATGAAAGGCTTCCTCTACAAGACACTAGTCAAAGAGTTGAGAGCTGCGGTTTCTAATCTTTGTCCATTACTCCCTTACTCCCTATGAGACTGTGGACCTGTCACTTGGCCTCTCTGGTCTTCAGTTTTCTCACCAGTAAAACAAGGAACTTGAACCAAATGACCTCTAGTGTTCCCCTTGGGTTTAAATGTCTATAAATGTTCAATGACTAGAATGTATTGCGTTTTTCTTTATTCTTTTTGCTTTGAGAAAAGAGAATGTGATTTAAGAGTAATAATTTGAATACCAATTATCCACATTAAAATTGTGTCCTCTATGTGTAAGGCATAGCACATTTAGCACACATACATAAGCACACTAAGCACCTTACAAATATCCTCATTTATTCTTTACATAATCTTTTGAAATTGATTATGTAATACACACTGTTTTTGAACAATTGGTGACTTCCAGCTGTTTAAAACAAACTACAGTATGGTGCTTGAGTACTGACTTAGGAGGTCAGCATTGGTTTCACTAGGAGCTTCTCAAAGCACGCTGCCAAACATGCTCCAGTCTCATTGTCAAGGCCTTAGACCAGGCAATCATTACGGCAGTGGTTCTTCAACTTCAGCAGCAGCAAAACGATCTGGCGGGGGCTTGGTGAAACAGACTGCTGGGCTCGACCACCAGAATTTCTCATTCAGAGGGTCTGGCCTGATCACTTGCATTTCTAATCACTTCCCAGGTGATGCAGATGTTTCTGGTCCAGGGACCCCAGTTTGAGAACCACTGTATTAAAATTTCCTTCATCTCTATAGAAATGGAAAGATTTTTTATAAGTCCTCTAATTTGCTTTAAGATAAATGAGATTTCACTTAATTCTGTTGGAGAAATTGTTTTAAAAATTGTGCTAAAGAACCGAAAATCACTTTATGTTAAGGCTCTATTTATAGCAAGTGAACTTTTCATGAGTTAATAAAGGCCTACAAAAATAATTTTGACTGTGAAACTAATTAAAATCTCTGTGTTTCATTTAAAGCATAAACATATTTGAATAAAAATAGGTTAACAATAATTTGGGACATGTATTCAGTATAATTTTAAGATAATTTTACAAAATATATGTAACATTGCATTTGTTTCTGTAAAATATCTTCGGAAAAAGCCTTGTTTTCCCTAGTGTGTTATTTGTTGAATTTCTTGTTAAATGTATTTTTTCCCATTGAAAAAAATGTTTTTAATCAATGTGATCAATACAGCTATCTATATGCCCTGCTTTCACTGTAGAATTAGAAAGTGTTAATAAGGTGATCGGATGTTCTTTCTAAGGATCATATTCCACATTTAAAGAGATGGTGACTGAGAAGAGGTGGCAAGCTGAACCATCTCACTTTGAGATTGACGTATCACGTTTTATCCTCTGCCATCATTTCCTTGTTAATTGTTTTTCTTTGGGTGATTGGAAGAATCTATGGCTTCCTTTTCTCTGTTCTTAAAGATATCAAGACTCTGCCCTTTTGTGACTGGAAGTAGATTTTAAATGTCCCTAATGTTTATATGCTCACTTAAACTCAATACATGGAATTTACTGGGGCATTTAACTTGTTCATGAAAATAGAGTGAGTCATTGAAAAATCAAATCTTTAGTTATGATTAAGTTATTGTTTTTACC